GCCATGTTGGCGCAGGTTGGTCTTGACCTCCTGGCCTCAAGAGATCCACCTGCCTCGGCTTCCCAAAGTGCTGGCATTACAGGTGTGAGCCACCACGCCCAGCCAGTTATCTATTTTTTTTTCTTTTAAGACAGTGTGAATTCTTAAGACCTAGTCTCTTAGCATATTCTAAGCATACAATACAGTATTATTAGCTGTAGTCCATGTGATGCATTTGAACTTACTCATTCTACGTAACTGAAACTTTGCACCCTTTGACAAGCATCTCCCCATTTCCTCTACCTCCTGCCCTTGATAACCACCATTTTATGCTCTGTTTCTAGTTTGATTTTTTAGATTCCACATATAAGTAGGATTATGCAGTGCTTTTCTTTCTGTGTCTGATTTATTTCACTTAACATGATGTTCTCCAGGTTCATCCACATATTCTCATATGGCAGAATTTCCTTCTTTTTAAAGATTAAATAGTATTCCATTGTGTGTGTGTGTGTGTGTGTGTGCGTGTGAGATTTATTTATTTATTTAGTTTTTTATATGTTGACTGACAGGTTGTTTTCATATTTTGGCTATTGTGAATAATGAGGTAATAAACACCGAAGTGCAGGTATATCTTCTTAATTTTTTATTTTTAATTTTTGTGAGTACATAGTAGGCGTACATATTTATATATCTTTGAGATACTGATTTCACTTCCTTTGGATATATATGCATAAGAGAGATTGCTTGATTATATCTGTTCTGGCCCTTTGTTCCTTTAACATTTGCAGTATTTTAAGTTTTTTTTTGGTTGTCTATTTGATTAAGTATTGTGCATACTTAGCCTGTGGACTTTTGTTCCAACTCAGTAGATTTTTTCCAGCGAAACACAAAGGTAATTTTTTTTTCTGGTTAATATTTAGCAAGAATTCTGCAGAGTGATCAAAAAAATCAAATACTCAGTATTTCAGAAATAGATTAAATAGGTTACTTTTTTACTGATAATGTGAAAGAATGATATAAAAACTTGATTTTCCTCAACAACATTACTTTCTTTTGTAAATGTGGTTTCTACAAAGATGAAACTACTAAAACTTACAGGTTTTATTTTTTTCTTGTTTTTTTTGACTGAATCCCTAACCCTGCCCACACAACCTCGGGATATAGGTAAGAAATTTACTTGTATATCAGCTAAAGCATATGTAATAACCTAAATATTCTTGCTTTTCAGAGAACTTCAATAGTACTCAAAAATTTATAGAAGATAATATTGAATACATGTGAGTTGTGCTAAATACTTTTTGATGATGATGATCTTTGTATACCCCATGTGAACTGTTGCAGCACCATCATTGCATTTGCTCAGTATGTTCAGGAAGCAACCTTTGAAGAAATGGAAAAGCTGGTGAAAGACATGGTAGAATACAAAGACAGATGTATGGCTGACAAGACGCTCCCAGAGTGTTCAAAATTACCTGTAAGTAAATTGCTTGTGTTTCTTTTCCTTTTTAAAAATTGTCCTTTTCTTCTCTGTTGTATAGAATAATGTTTTACAGGAAAAAATATGTGCTATGGAGGGGCTGCCACAAAAGCATAATTTCTCACACTGCTGCAGTAAGGTTGATGCTCAAAGAAGACTCTGTTTCTTCTATAACAAGAAATCTGATGTGGGATTTCTGCCTCCTTTCCCTACCCTGGATCCCGAAGAGAAATGCCAGGCTTATGAAAGTAACAGAGAATCCCTTTTAAATCAGTAAGTTTAATCTTAGTAAAAAATGATCCAGTCGTCTTCTCTCTTTCATTTTTATTTTTTATAGCTTTTTATATGAAGTTGCCAGAAGGAACCCATTTGTCTTCGCCCCTACACTTCTAACTGTTGCTGTTCATTTTGAGGAGGTGGCCAAATCATGTTGTGAAGAACAAAACAAAGTCAACTGCCTTCAAACAAGGGTGGGTATAGCATTTGTTCCATGAAGAGGATATGTTTCAAAAGAATTTTCTCTTTCTTCTTCAGGCAATACCTGTCACACAATATTTAAAAGCATTTTCTTCTTATCAAAAACATGTCTGTGGGGCACTTTTGAAATTTGGAACCAAAGTTGTACACTTTATGTGAGTTTTATACTATATGTCTTGTCTCTGCTTTATTTTTGTGGTTTATCAATTCTCTTTCCAGATATATTGCGATACTCAGTCAAAAATTCCCCAAGATTGAATTTAAGGAGCTTATTTCTCTTGTAGAAGATGTTTCTTCCAACTATGATGGATGCTGTGAAGGGGATGTTGTGCAGTGCATCCGTGACACGGTGAATATTCTCTAAAACCAAGTTAAAATAGTGTAAAATAATCTCTCATTCTTATTTGGTACAGAGCAAGGTTATGAACCATATTTGTTCAAAACAAGATTCTATCTCCAGCAAAATCAAAGAGTGCTGTGAAAAGAAAATACCAGAGCGCGGCCAGTGCATAATTAACTCAAACAAAGATGATAGACCAAAGGATTTATCTCTAAGAGAAGGAAAATTTACTGACAGTGAAAATGTGTGTCAAGAACGAGATGCTGACCCAGACACCTTCTTTGCGAAGTAATATAACTCTTTATTGAATTTATAAGGGAATTTCTAATATACAAAATTTTACACATTGCAGGTTTACTTTTGAATACTCAAGGAGACATCCAGACCTGTCTATACCAGAGCTTTTAAGAATTGTTCAAATATACAAAGATCTCCTGAGAAATTGCTGCAACACAGAAAACCCTCCAGGTTGTTACCGTTACGCGGTAGGTTCCATTGTTGTAGGTTCAGAAAATCAATGTTTGTAACCATGATTATTCTTATTTTCAGGAAGACAAATTCAATGAGACAACTGAGAAAAGCCTCAAGATGGTACAACAAGAATGTAAACATTTCCAGAATTTGGGGAAGGATGGTTTGAAATACCAGTATGTTGTTTGCACAAGTGGGCTAACACTTGATTCAGAACCAAACAGACAAATGTTCTTTCAGTTACCTCATCAGGCTCACGAAGATAGCTCCCCAACTCTCCACTGAAGAACTGGTGTCTCTTGGCGAGAAAATGGTGACAGCTTTCACTACTTGCTGTACGCTAAGTGAAGAGTTTGCCTGTGTTGATAATTTGGTGAGCATGGCCTGTGTACCAGACTACTCTTTTCGTATCTCAGTTGCAACTCTTGTTGGTACAGGCAGATTTAGTTTTTGGAGAGTTATGTGGAGTAAATGAAAATCGAACTATCAACCCTGCTGTGGACCACTGCTGTAAAACAAACTTTGCCTTCAGAAGGCCCTGCTTTGAGAGTTTGAAAGCTGATAAAACATATGTGCCTCCACCTTTCTCTCAAGATTTATTTACCTTTCACGCAGACATGTGTCAATCTCAGAATGAGGAGCTTCAGAGGAAGACAGACAGGTACAAATAATCTCTTCCATTCTTCTTTTTCTAATTAATTTTATTTGACATCTTTTGGCCACAGGTTTCTTGTCAACTTAGTGAAGCTGAAGCATGAACTCACAGATGAAGAGCTGCAGTCTTTGTTTACAAATTTCGCAAATGTAGTGGATAAGTGCTGCAAAGCAGAGAGTCCTGAAGTCTGCTTTAATGAAGAGGTAGTTTTATTTCTTTTCTACTGAAATTCAACCTATGTGTTTTTATTTCCATCCCTCACCTCAGAGTCCAAAAATTGGCAACTGAAGCCAGCTGCTGGAGATATGTAAAGAAAAAAGCACCAAAGGTAATACCCTCTGCCTCATTCAAATGTCAAATTTGATGCATGAAATACTATCTTCTCTTTCCAGGGAAGGCTTCCTATCTGTGTGGTGATGAATCGCATTTCCTGAGAACAAAATAAAAGGATTTTTCTGTAACTGTCACCTGAAATAATACATTGCAGCAAGCAATAAACACAACATTTTGTAAAGTTATTTTTCAGACCGATGTCATAAATCAACCTAAT